TCTACTAAAAATACAAAAATTAGCCGGTTGTGGTGGCGCACACCTGTAATGCCAGCTACTCCGGAGGCTGAGGAAGGAGAATTGCTTGAACCCGGGAGGTGGAGGTTGCAGTGAGCTGAGATCGCGTCACCGCTCCAGCCTGTGCGGCAGGAGCAAGACTCCATCTCAAAAGTAAATAAATAAATACATAAATCTGAAGGTTCTATCAGACTTCAAAGTTCCTGCCTCAGCCTACTTCAGCATCTTTATCTTGTACCCCACATCTCTACAACCCACCCCCTACTGGTCTCATTGGCCTCCTTTCTGTTCCTGGAAGTGAGTCAAGCTTTCTACCCACAACCCCCACCCCACTCCACTCCAGGACTTGCACTGTTTGTTTAGGTTTTCTTCAGTTGTTGCAAGGCTGGCTCCTTCTCATCTCAGATATCTGTTCTAGATTAATTCTTCCCACCATACTTCTCACCGTGTTTTAATTCCTTCACAGTATTTGTTAAACTCTGAAGTTTTTTTTATTATTATTTCCTATCAAATGATAAGCAGATCTACCTTTAATACCTCATTCACTGACTGAATGGATGAATAAAACTGTCTACTTCTCCAGCACGTGGAGGTCTTGGACAGTACTGTGTTATAACAAAGGCCATCTGTGTTGTGTCGACAGGCCATCGGAACTCCTTTGAGGTATTACACATTTCCTACTTCACTTCCATCTCAGTTTATTACAGAGCCTTTTATACTTCCGGGACAGCAGTGACTTAATACTGAGGCCTCTCAGGGGAAGACCGGGATAACTGAGTCCTGCTTTACCTATCTCGGCTTGCAAGAAACGGTATAGGTGGAGGCCTCTTTCAGTGTATGCCGGCGCTCTAGGTGAACCGAGACATAGAGGTGGAAGTGGAGTAGAAAGACGGGGCCAACCGGAAGGGGAGGGCTCATGGGCGAACCCACCCCTCCAGGCAGGGTTTCGCCCCTCGCCCCGCCCCTTCCCCCGCCCGGACGGCCATGGCCATTCCCGGCATCCCCTATGAGAGACGGCTTCTCATCATGGCGGACCCTAGAGATAAGGCGCTTCAGGACTACCGCAAGAAGTTGCTTGAACACAAGGAGATCGACGGCCGTCTTAAGGAGTGTGAGTGCACCTTTCTTTCCATTTAATCAAGTCAATTAAAAATGTTCAAATTGTATTATTTCAGTAAGGGAACAATTAAAAGAACTTACCAAGCAGTATGAAAAGTCTGAAAATGATCTGAAGGCCCTACAGAGTGTTGGGCAGGTAGGTGATGGAGTTTGGGGAATAGGGGGTGACAAAAAGTAATGCTTTTTATTTTCTTCCTTAGATCGTGGGTGAAGTGCTTAAACAGTTAACTGAAGAAAAATGTGAGTGATGAATTAGCTTATTAATTAGTAAATTCAATTAGTTCTTTTATGTTTTTTCTTCTAGTCATTGTTAAAGCTACCAATGGACCAAGATATGTTGTGGGTTGTCGTCGACAGGTAATACTTTATATTTGTATAGTGCCTGATGAAAACTGACAAGGGATTTTCATGTCCCTTTCAGGGCTCTGTGGATGCCGAAAGTTGGCATTTCTAAGATATTTCAGGTTGCATGAGGACAAGACTGTATTTGAAGACTAAAAAACATTAGAAAAGCCGAAGTATATATAAGTTGAGTATCCCTTATCCAAAATGCTTGAGCCAGAAATGTGTTTTAGATTTTGGCTTTTTTTTTTTCAGGTTTTAGAATATTTGTGTTGTACTGGTTGAGCATCCCTAATTAAAAAAAATCAAAAGTTTGAAATGCTCCGATGAGCATTTTCTTTGAGCATCATGTCAGCATTCAAAAAATTTCACATTGTGGAGCATTTTGGATTTTCAGATTAAGAATACTCAGCCTGTATTTCCTATAGATGTAAACATTGAAATAGCTTCATATTGATTTCTCCTCTTATTTTTTCAAGTAACCTCACTTCTTAGCCGTTTTTTCCTTAATTGTTATATTAATCCTAGTGTTTTGCCTATCTTCCTAAATTTGAAGCTCTTTGTAAAATCCTGTGACAAGTGGTCAGTAATTTATATGATTCCGAAATTGTATTGGCACGCAGTTTTTTAAACTATTAAAAAGTAACTTGGGTCGGGCGGGGTGGCTCATGCCTGTAATCCCAGCACTTTGGGAGGCTGAGGTGGGCAGATCACGAGGTCAGGAGATCAAGACCAGCCTGACCAACATGGTGAAACCCCGTCTTTACTAAAAAATACAAAAAAAAATTAGCCGGGCATGGTGGCACACACCTGTAATCCCAGCTACTTGAGGCTGAGGCAGGAGAATTGCCTAAACCAGGGAGGCAGAGGTTGCTGTGAGCCAAGATGGCGCCACTGCACTCCAGCCTGGGCGACAGAGTGAGACTCCGTACTCCATCTCAAAAAAAAAAGTAACTTTATCTTTGAAAAGTAACAACATCCTGAGAGTGAGGCAGATCTAGTAGATTCTAATTTTAGCCAGATAAGCCAAGAAATTATTTAGTATGATTCAACCTAATGTGTAATGTGTTCAGCATGTGCCTGTCATGTAGCAAAGGCATGAGTGATGGTTGCTGGGTTTTGGGGCTTTAAATTTAAAGCATTTTAATAAAAATCTCTAAGGGGAAACCGTGCATTTTTCTCTACTCTCATGAGCATTTAACACATTCTTCCCAGAAGCTGTACATTTCAAAATAAATCTGATGAGCACACCTTTAAAATGCTTCCCTTTCCTTTCCCTAAAATGTTCACTAAGGGATTTTTCTATAAATGCTTTGGTAGCAATTCCCAAAGTCACTGTACCATTGCTGCCTCAAGCTTTGTGTGTTAGTCATTTCACATTTTACACTGAGATTACACAAAGGGGCATGCTTTTAAGGAGCAGGTGGAAATCACTTTGAATTACTTATTTTATAAGCCATTTTGTTAGCATAGAGTTTATAATCTGATATTTGTGTTCTCTCTGGAGGGTAAAAATGAGTGTTTGGCTTCTAAATATTAAACTCTCGTTAGAGTGTTATTCCGTTTTTAAGTGTTGATGTAATATCTTTTGTTTTACAAAACTAGCTTGACAAAAGTAAGCTGAAGCCAGGAACAAGAGTTGCTTTGGATATGACTACACTAACTATCATGAGGTGGGTTTCTTATTCTATTTAGTTCACCTTTTTCAAAAGAAAAATACATACCTTTTCATTCTAGATATTTGCCGAGAGAGGTGGATCCACTGGTTTATAACATGTCTCATGAGGACCCTGGGAATGTTTCTTATTCTGAGATTGGAGGGCTATCAGAACAGATCCGGGAATTAAGAGAGGTTGGTACTGTGTGCCTTGTTCTCTGAACTTAACTTTTTAAGAAAGATTTAACTTCTTTTCTAGGTGATAGAATTACCTCTTACAAACCCAGAGTTATTTCAGCGTGTAGGAATAATACCTCCAAAAGGCTGTTTGTTATATGGACCACCAGGTTGGTATTGAATTATTTCTACTCCACCAATACATCTAATTAAGACTTCTTTTGTCATTCTTAGGTACGGGAAAAACACTCTTGGCACGAGCCGTTGCTAGCCAGCTGGACTGCAATTTCTTAAAGGTAAAGGGAAGATTATTTTGTACTTATTGAAATATATTTACCTTACTGTTTTTCCTTTAATCAGGTTGTATCTAGTTCTATTGTAGACAAGTACATTGGTGAAAGTGCTCGTTTGATCAGAGAAATGTTTAATTATGCTAGAGATCATCAACCATGCATCATTTTTATGGATGAAATAGATGCTATTGGTAAGAATAACACCCTTGTTGAAAGTTTTAGGATGCATATAAATTTCCAAATCTACTATCTTAGGTGGTCGTCGGTTTTCTGAGGGTACTTCAGCTGACAGAGAGATTCAGAGAACGTTAATGGAGGTAATATTTGGTAAAGGGGGTTTATAAAGAAATTTTTGTAAAATCTGATTCTTAATATTCTTAGTTACTGAATCAAATGGATGGATTTGATACTCTGCATAGAGTTAAAATGATCATGGCTACAAACAGACCAGATACACTGGATCCTGCTTTGCTGCGTCCAGGAAGATTAGATAGAAAAATACGTGAGTTAAGATTCTTTACCTACTGTCCATTTAACTGGACTATAAAATAATTTTTTATTTTCAGATATTGATTTGCCAAATGAACAAGCAAGATTAGACATACTGAAAATCCATGCAGGTCCCATTACAAAGCATGGTGAAATAGGTAAGGAAGTCATCTATTTTATATGTATTTACTAAAACTAATTTCCAGTATTTTTTCTAAACAGATTATGAAGCAATTGTGAAGCTTTCGGATGGCTTTAATGGAGCAGATCTGAGAAATGTTTGTACTGAAGCAGGTAAGGGTTTAAAGTACAGTTTTACTATTGATATATAGCAGTCATGTTGTTTTATTCTCTACAGGTATGTTCGCAATTCGTGCTGATCATGATTTTGTAGTACAGGAAGACTTCATGAAAGCAGTCAGAAAAGTGGCTGATTCTAAGAAGCTGGAGTCTAAATTGGACTACAAACCTGTGTAATTTACTGTAAGATTTTTGATGGCTGCATGACAGATGTTGGCTTATTGTAAAAATAAAGTTAAAGAAAATAATGTATGTATTGGTAATGATGTCATTAAAAGTATATGAATAAAAATATGAGTAACATCATAAAAATTAGTAATTCAACTTTTAAGATACAGAAGAAATTTGTATGTTTGTTAAAGTTGCATTTATTGCAGCAAGTTACAAAGGGAAAGTGTTGAAGCTTTTCATATTTGCTGCGTGAGCATTTTGTAAAATATTGAAAGTGGTTTGAGATAGTGGTATAAGAAAGCATTTCTTATGACTTATTTTGTATCATTTGTTTTCCTCATCTAAAAAGTTGAATAAAATCTGTTTGATTCAGTTCTCCTACATATATATTCTTGTCTTTTCTGAGTATATTTACTGTGGTCCTTTAGGTTCTTTAGCAAGTAAACTATTTGATAACCCAGATGGATTGTGGATTTTTGAATATTATTTTAAAATAGTACACATACTTAATGTTCATAAGATCATCTTCTTAAATAAAACATGGATGTGTGGGTATGTCTGTACTCCTCCTTTCAGAAAGTGTTTACATATTCTTCATCTACTGTGATTAAGCTCATTGTTGGTTAATTGAAAATATACATGCACATCCATAACTTTTTAAAGAGTATGATTCAACGTAATATTTGCTAATATGTGACTGGGTTTTCTTGGTTTATGTAAGACGATAGGTCCCTGTTGAGGATGTGGAGGTCTGGACCCTCTTCCAGGAAAAATTCTAACATACAATTTTGCGTATACTATAATTTCAGGAAATTTATTGTTTCCCAAGCTCATCCAAGGACTCTTTAGGTATGTATGGATACCTGGCTAAGAGTGTATGATGTAGGGGATGTAGGAGTGTCAGAAATGTTCAAAACATGATTTCTGTTACCTATACATGATTCTTATATCATCTGGCAATAAAAGCTATAACAAAGTACACAAAGGAATCATCATTGGGCATCAATAATT